AGATGTCTCCACACAAGAAGAATAAATGTGCCCCTACCAAGACTAGGGAGACATAGAGGTTCCCTTAAGTTGTCTAAGCTCCCCAGTCTCAGTACCATTCTCTGCCCTCTCCCCAAGTACTGTAAACATCATACACAGTATGTGATTAGTAAATGCGATCGGTAAATGTTCGTGAATTAAATTCACTCCCAATATGAGGACATTTCTCAGTTAGAATACATGGTTCCAAGTATGTGACCTGGTCCTATCTAGAATGTCAGTTCTATTGAGGTGTCAGTTTCCTCATGTATCCATAGTACCTAGTATAGTGACAGGCATTTAACAGCCAGTGCTGCCATGGCCTTGTATTGTGGGTGGAATAGTAGAAAGCAGGTTGTGCCTCCTTCTAGTTAATTGAAAGAAAGAGCAAGTATGGAGATATAACTGTAATGCAGGTTCTTTAACATAGTTGTTGAAATGTTCTTTCTTTAAGCCTGCTTGGATCTGAGTAATTAATTCATTTCCCATCAAGATAAGACTTAAAAGCATTCTTTGTTTTATTGTGCAATTCTTCCTGATTCTTTTCTTATGAGAAAGGCAAAGAGAGATTGACTACTGGTGTATTCATCTCCAGGGCAGTGTTTAAGATGGATAAACTTTCTATTAGATTTATTATTATTTTTAACCTGCTGTTTGTTTATTTGTTTTAAATGAGACCAAATGTAAACTCATCCTTTGTGCCTAAGATGCAGTTAGAATTCTAAAGTCTTTCCAGTAACCTGGAAGTGCAGTCTACCCCAGTGGACAGTGTTAGGCTGGCTCTTCATTCCTTAGGACCACCTCCTACCTCCTGTTTGCTTGCATTGTGACAGCTGTCATACTGTTTTGGAATTATTTATTTACAACCCTAGTTCTCCTACTAGATTGTAGACTCTTGATGGCCATATTTATCTCTGCATCCCTAGAGTCTAGCATGTAAGCACTCAGTAAATCTTTGTACAAAGAGGTCTCATTTTTCTTACTGTTTTTTTTTTTTTTTTTTTTCCCTTAAGTAGGACTGGTCAGAATCTTGCATTAGTCTTATGCAGGATGAATCTGTCATGGATAAACTTGAGACTCTTCAAAGCAACATAACAAACATACAAGGTCAAGGCTTAAACTCCCACTCTTCATCTGATAGTAAAAAGTGTCTTTCACCCAGATTTTTTTTTTTCATTTCTTGATCCAGTTCCCACCTACCTCTTGAGGAGCCATTGCTTTTCTTTTTTCTGTTTTGAAGTTCTCTCCCAGTTTGTGATGTTTCTCCTTGTTGCACATAGCCACTTCCTTTCTTCCTCTGTTAAAAAAGCTCCTCTCCCCAGAATACTCCCTTGTAGCACCATGATTGAATGACCACTCTTTCTTAAGTGAACTTCTTGAAAACTAGCTTGAATCCATCCTCTTCATTTCCTTACCTCTTATTTCAGTTTCAGCCTATTGCTGTCTAGCATATGATATATCTGCCATTCTGCATGTGATATATCTCAATGCCTGTCATCATTTCCAGCATTCCACCCTATATGTGGCCTATATACCGCCATCTTCTGTCCCATGCTCTTACTGAAGTCTGCCTAGATTAGACCATTTTAAAGTCCATCACTACATACTTCTTCCTCTTCTGGTCCTTTAGCTTGATGGACACACCTGGTTTCATACTTACTAATTATTGCATTTGGCAACTGTATTTACTACTTAAACCATTCTTTCACCCTTACGTGGTTTGGGTTGGCTGTCGCTCTCAGGAGTACCTGGCTAGCTTGGCTGCATGGTTTCCCTGCCAAAATAGATACAGGAAGGGTAGTACCTCCTAGGGGATGCTATGCTTTTTGAGATAAGGCTCCTGGAAATAGGTGTCATCCAGTCTGAACCTATGAGAAATGGAGATCGCTTGAGATTATTGCCTACTTAAAGAACCTTAGTGAACTGTTCTACTAGGATTTACTTTTCAGAGCTCCTTGATGGGGAAAAAAAAAATTACACATTCGAGTTCTTCCCTCAGGGATAAAGTTGAAAAACTTGTCCATCAGCTTAGCTAGACGTTAGCAACCACAGACAGAAACTTTGTAATACTTTTTTTTTAAAGTTTTATAATATTCTTAGTTCTCATATTAGTTTTTTTTTTTCATCTTTTCCCATTTTTTTGTGATTATAAAACTTTTTACATTGGAATTGTTCTGTTACTGTGTGGAGCAAAAAATAAGAGGGGAAATTGTTTAGACCTTTTATACTAAGTCTTAGTATATCCAGAGGGGAGTGTAGGTGGTGGCAGCTTTACAATGGAAAGGAAACGTGGGGAGTCCCCAGGACCTGCAGTCAATGAATAACAGGCTCCCTCCGTGACTGGTAAGAGAGTTTTGGGAGGTGAGTATAACATGACTCATTCAGGTTCTTTCTTGCTCTTTAATTTCTGTGATATTTTGCTGGTCTATGAAACTGATAAGCCTTAATGGTTGCAGTTTATTCTGACCCAGAGTTTATTTTCTAGTGATGCCTTTATTTTTTTGTTGGGATGTTGCTGGATAGTAAAGTAAAACTGAAGATCCTGGCCTTTCTCATTGTTCTCCTTCAAGAAAATGGGATTTCAGAAAACACTTGTCTTTAGCCTTCTCATGAAATTAATTTCATAGACCTGTTTCTTGTTTTGATGGAACCCCTGTAGAGTTACCTAATATAAAGGTATATTAAGATTTTCTAGAGAAACAGAACCCATAGGCTAGATGAAGAGATAGATTTAAGAGGAGAGTTCTTGTAGGTGTTGGCTCACATGGTTATAAGGAAGTCCCATGATCTGTAGCCTGGAGAACCAGGACAGCTGGTGATGTGTTTCAGTCTAGGTTCAAAGGTCTGAGAGTCTGAGAATCAGGTGGACGGGAGGGTGTTAGTCCTGGGCTGGGTCTGAAAGCTTAAGAACTTAAGGCCGGATGTCTAGGGGCAGGAGACGAGTGTCTCAGCTCTAGCACAGAGCGAATTTGCCCTGCTGCCTCTTTGTTTATTCAGGCCCTCAGTGTATTGGAAGATGCCCACTTAAAGTAGGCAGTCTACTTAAAGAGGACCAGTCTACTTTGGTCTTCCCCAAAGTGGATTAGGGAGGATCATCTACTTTACTCAGTTATCAATTTAAGTGCTAATCTCTTCTGGAAATGCCCTCATAGACACACCCTGAAATAATGGTTTACCAGCTATCTGGGCACCTCTTACTTTACATTCACAAGTAATGTTAACCATCACAACAGAGTAAAAAAACCTGTTGTTGTTGTTATTGTCTTGCTTTTTTAAAGGAGAGATTTATTTCTGCTGCTAGTTTAACTTCCTCCTAAAACTGGTTTGGTAATATTCGTGAACTCCCATGACTAGAGAAACTTCAGGTGTCTGTAGAGCTCTTTGACTTTCAGAACCGTGTTGCAAGTGTCCTTAACTGATTTGAAAGTTCTAATAACAACCAACGTTGGAATGTTGATCGTGTTCTAGGTGCTGTGCCAAATGCTCCCCGCATAACCTCTCACCTGATTGCTAAAACAGCTTTATGAGCTCCGTATTGTCTACATTTTACAGGAGTGCCAACTGAAGCCTGGACAAGTAAATTATCTTCTCAGGTTACACATAGGCTGCTGGGCCTGGCTTCTGGCCTTCAATTCTAACTATTGTTATTTTCATGAAAGTGACACCTTAAGTGCTTTCTTTGGTAGTGGTGTTGGGGTAAGCCTTTGTAGAACAGTTGTTACAGAAAACTTGTTTACATGGAAGCATTCCTTCAGCGATGACTGACAGACGGGAAAAGCAAAGTGCAGGTCGACCATCTCAAATATGAAAATGTGAAATCCAAAATGCTCCAAAATCCAAAACTTCTTGGGATTGACATGATGCTCATAGGAAATGCTCTTTGGAGCATTTTGGATTTTAGATTTTTGGGTTCGGGATGCTCAACCTGTAAGTATAATGCAAATATTCCAAATTCTGAAAAAAGGCGAAATCAGAAACACTTTTGGTCCCAGACATTTAGAATGAGGGCTATGCAACCTGTAACTGAGAATTTTTACCTAGTGCATATTATGTCCAAGTAACTAACAACTGTTGAAGGAAAGAATTTTAACATCCCATTTTACTCTCATTAAGTGGTTGTGGAAATGACCAATGGCATTTATACTTAGGTTTGTAACATCATCCATTTATTATACGGTCTTTCTTTGCTTATCTGCTGCATTCTTGAGATTGAAAATTTTATCCTGGAATAATAAATGACCCTATCTCAAACAGCTGCCATGTTAAGATGAATAAGAACATCATAGGGGGAGTAGATGCATTTTTGGGAGGCCTCCATCTGAAGTGACATGAATTCATAACACTCTAGTTCTGTCTACATGTCATGCTGTTACTAGGTGAGCAGGGAACTGTCATTCCTACACCTTATTTAATAGAGGTGATCAGAATGGAGGATAAAGGGAAATAGCATGAGACTGTGAATGGAAGTGGGGATTCGCATTGGTTTTGCTGCCAAGTAGAATCGTGTCACCTAGCAAATCACAACATTTCTGGCCTTCACTTTCCTGACTAGTAAAACGAGGTTTTTGAACTAGGCTGTCTTTACTGATTCTTTAACTGCTAAAGTTCTATGATTTTACATATGAAACCAAACCTAACAACATTGCTAACGTGTATTTTTCAAAGCCACAGAAGTTACATGCACATTTAATGAAGTTCCAGTGGCTTTATTAGAATTGGCTGATTGTACCATTATATTGCATTATAATAGCAAGGGTGAGGGTTGTTTACTTGTTCGGGGAAGGGGGGCATTGGGGCTACTTGTACTTAAGCCTCAGGCCTGCCTGCTTCATGATCTTTGCTTGCCTTTTCTCACTACTAATTGCCCCTCACTTACAAGCTGAGACCTGCCCTCTTTCCCCTAGGGCTAATGCCTGTGTTGGGATCTTGAGCTGTCTTTTTGTTAACTGATTCTCTGTGTTTTTTTGTTTTTTTTGTTTTTTTTTTGAGACGAGTCTCGCTGTGTCGCCCAAGCTGGAGCGCAGTGGTGTGATCTCTGCTCACTGAAACCTCTACCTGCCGGGTTCAAGCAATTCTCCTGCCTCAGCCTCCTGAGTAGCTGGGATTACAGGCATGCACCACCACGCCTGGCTAATTTTTGTATTTTTAGTAGAGACGGGGTTTCACCATGTTGGTCAGGCTGGTCTCAAACTCCTGACCTTGTGATCCGCCCACCTTGGCCTCCCAAAGTGCTGGGATTACAGGCGTGAGCCACCGCGCCTGGCCCTCCTTTTTTCTTTTTTGGGACGGTGTGTGGCTCATTGCTTAGGCTGGATTGCAGTGGCACAATCTCGGCTTACTACAACCTCCGCCTTCCTGGTTCAAGTGATTCTTCTCCCTCAGCTTCCCGAGTAGCTAGGATTACAGGCGCCCGCCACCATGCCCTGCTAATTTTGTATTTTTAGTAGAGACGAGGTTTCACCAAGTTGGTCTGGCTGGTCTTGAACTCCTGACCTCAGGTGATCCACCCAACTTGGCCTCCCAAAGTGCTGGGATTACAGGTGTGAGCCACTGCACCCGGCCATGTTAACTGGTTTTCTTTTTTTGTCCCTGAGTTCCTGTCTTTAGGATCTGAACACTTGATTTTTATTTATTTATTTATTTTTTGTTTGTGAAACTCGTTTCGCTTTTGTTGCCCAGGCTGTAGTGCAATGGCATGATCTCGGCTCACTGTGCAACCTCTGCCTTCTGGGTTCAAGCAATTCTCCTGCCCCACCCAGCCTCCTGAGTATCTGGGATTACAGGCTCCTGCCAGCACGCCCGGCTAATTTTTGTATTTTTTAGTAGAGATGGGGTTCACCACTTTGGCCTGGCTGGTCTTGAACTCCCGACCCCAGATGATCCGCTTGCCTCGGCCTGCCAAAGGGTTGGGATTACAGCTGTGAGCCACTGTCCCCGGCCTTTTTTTTTTTTTTTTAGATGGGGTCTTTTTCTATTGCCCAGGCTGGAGTGAAGTGGTTTGATCATAGCTCACTGTAGCCTTGAGCTCCTGGGCTCAAACAATCCCCCACCTCAGCCTCCCAAAGCGCTGGGATTATAGGCATGAGCTACCACACCCGGCCTGAACACTTGATCCCTTTTTTTTTTTTTTTTTTTTTTTGAGACAGCAATGATGCGATCTTGGCTCACTGTAACGTACGCCTCAAGTAGCTGGGATTATAGGCGCCCGCCACCATGCCTGGCCAATTTTTTTGGATTTTAGTAGAGACAGGGTTTCACCATGTTGGCCGGGCTGGTCTGGAACTCCTGACCTCAGGTGATCTTCCCGCCTTGGCTTCCGAAAATGGGATTACTGGCGTGAGCCACCGTGCCCGGCCTCACTGGAGCTCTTTTAATAGGTGAACTCTGGTTGCCCCTTTGCATGTCTCTTATTCCTTCCTCTGCTATAGGAATATAGGCTTTTAAACCCCAACTCCGTGAGTAGACCAGCCTGCTTCTCTGAATTTCTGAGTACCAGGTGAACCTGCAGGGTGTCATGTCAGAAACAGAGACTTTTTTTTTTTATAGTGAAGATGTCCTTGATGACTGTGTATACAAATACACACACATACACACTTTTTAAAAAAAGTTAATTTCCAGACTTTATGGACAGTGTGCAGATTCTTTATTATATCACAGTGTTATTTTTCTTGCCTGCATTTCCCCCCACCTTCTATGGCTTTGCCTGTATTACCACATATTTATTACAGAATCCTTTGACACCAGTGTTCTGGCTGATTCCCTGTCAACCCTCTGTTGTCTCCCTCTGTTCCCCACCTAACTCTCTCTAAGTGGGCAGGCTTGTTTTTGGTTATGATTCGCCCCAAAAGTTATAAAAGTACATTTGGATCATAGTTGCCTTTGATGGTTTCTGCGGTAGAACCAGTGGTGCCAGTTAATTTCTTGAATGGCTGCCCCCATAAATTGGGAGTAAGTATTGGAAGTGCTTTGTGAGCTTATCAGGGAAATGACAGGACTGAATAATGATCTGTCATGGGCATGGTATGGGGGGTGGTGGCACATGTGCCATCATTTGCCAGTGGCCCCGGAAGCCCAACACTCTGTTTATATATGTGTATTAATTGTTTCTTTGGTTGTCCAGCATTGGACTCATAATGGCCTTTTGTATATATCAGGGTTCCTCACCGTTTGAAGTAGAGTTTCCAATACCTACTTTAACATTGGCTCAGCCACTTATATTTACAAAAGGTCTCAAGATTTCTTACTGGTAGAATTATTTAGATTCTATACTTAATATTAAGCAATTTCACCCTTGAGTCATAATTTCCAAAGTGTGCTCTCCCAGTATATTCTAATAGCGGTTCCCAGGATTTGGACCACGGACTGTATTGAGGAAAAATGCTGGTTGCTAGGTATTAAGAACTGATGTAAATTAGTAAGAAAAGACAGATGATCCATTGAAAATGTGGTAAAATAATAATAGGTAATGTTTGCCGAGTGTGCCAGATCCTGTGGTAAGTGTTTTAAATGTTGTGTTGGTTGCTTTTCATAGTTCCCTAATGAGATCATTATGATTATCCCTAATTTGTGCTTGAGGAAGTGAGGCACAGAAGCTCATTAAGTTCCCTGAGGTCACCCATACTTAAGTGATGGAACCAGGACTTGAGCCGAGTCAGCCCAACTCCAGAGCCTGTCCTCATAACCAATGTGTTGTAAAGGTCAAAGGAGATTTCCGGATCTTCACAGAAAGGGAACACAAATTCACATTGACAGATATAAATTATTTTGAGGTACCGCTTTTCACTTCTGAGATTCAAGTGTGACTCTGGCAAGAAGGTGATGTATATACTTACATTAATGGAATATATAATATCTTTTTTTAAAAAAATGATGTTTAACAGCTGTTGGTATCATTGCCTAAATCAATTATATTATTAGTGTTGCAGAATGATGATACTCTAATTGTATCATTATTTTTTCATGTATTAACTCTGATACTTTTTTTTTTTTTGAGACGGAGTCTTGCTCTGTCCCCCAGGCTGCAGTGTAGTGGCGTGATCTCTGTTCACTGCAAGCTCCGCCTCTCGGGTTCACGCCATTCTCCTGCCTCAGCCTCCTGAGTAGCTGGGACTACAGGTGCCGGCCACCACGCCCGGCTAATTTTTTTGTATTTTTAGTAGCGACGGGGTTTCACCGTGTTAGCCAGGATGATCTCGATCTCCTGACCTCGTCATCCACCCGCCCTGGCCTCCCAAAGTGCTGGGATTACAGGCGTGAGCCACCACGCCCGGCCTATAACTTTGATACTTTTATAAAAGAAATTTACTCCTGATCAATTACTTTGCTTTCTGGAAGTCACTTTATCCAGGAAGGCCAAGATAAGTCCTTGTTTGTTTTCCTTTTTTGTCTATTTCCAAAATGGTAGTCCCCCACCTTATTCATGGTTTTGCTTTCTGTGGTTTCAGTTAAATGGAAAATTCCAGAAATAAATAGTTCATAAGTTTTACTTATTTATTTTTTCTAGAGATGGGGTTTCACCAGATTGCCCAGGCTGATCCCAGGCTCCTGGGCCCTGCGATCCGACTCTCAATGTGCTGGGATTATAGGTGTGCGCCACTGTGCGCAGCCATAAGTTTTAGATTGTGTACCATTCTGAGTAGCGGGAAGAAGTCTTGTGCTGTCCTGCTCCATCCTGCCTGGAACTTGAATCAGACCTTTGTCCAAGGTATCCATGCTGTCTCTGCTACCTGCCTGTTAGTCACTTAGTAGCTGGCTTGGTTATTAGATGGATGGATCATAAGAAGGGTGAAGAGAGTACAATAGGATATTTTGAGAGAGAGAGAAACCACATTCACATAATTTTTATTACAGTACATTGTTATAATTGTTCTATTTTGTTATTTAGTTATTGTTTTTAATCTCCTACTGTACCTGATTTATACGTTAAACTTTATTATAGGTATGCATATACAGGAAAAAGCAGTGTATGTAGAGTTTGCTACTATCCACGGTTTTAAGTATCCACTAGGGGTCTTGGAAGTATGCCCCACATATAAGGGGGGTCTACTGAAATAAGTTGGTTCTCTTTGTATATAGTTTTCACCTTTGACTTCTGTAAATGTATTATTTAGTTAAAAATAACTAAAAATAATCTTTTAAGTTGAAAATGAAACACACAGAAGATTTAATTAGAATTGAAGATTTTGACTGTATAACTTTAGTGTTCTAACAAAAAGAACTAAAAAAATGTAAAACTCCACTCAGTTTATAGTAATTTGTAGTAGTTTTATTTAGGATAATATGTGTAGTAGTTTTCTTGATTGTAGGATATAGCATATGTTACTCAGGAGGTTCTCAAATTGTTACAGGAAAGAGGTCCCAATCCAGACCCCAAGAGAGGGTTCATAGAGCTCGTGCAAGAAAAAATTTAGGATGAGTCCGTGGAGTAAAGTGAAAGCAAGTTTATTAAGAAAGTTAAGAAATAAAAGAATGGCTACTCCATAGACAGAGCAGCCCCAAGGGCTGCTGGTTGCCCATTTTTATGGTTATTTCTTGATGATATGCTAAACAAGGGATGGATTATTCATGCCTCCCCTTTTTAGACCATATAGAGTAACTTCCTCATGTTGCCATGGCATCTGTAAACTGTCATGGCGCTGGTGGGAGTGTAGCATTGAGGACTACCAAAGGTTACTCTTATTTTTTTTTTTTTTCTGAGACAGAGTCTTGCTCTGTCGCCCAGGCTGGAGTGCAGTGGTGCGATCTCGGCTCACTGCAACCTCCGCCTCCCAGGTTTAAGCAATTCTCCTGCCTCAGCCTCCTGAGTAGCTGGGATTACAGGCACCCGCCTCCACGCCCAGCTAATTTTTTTGTATTTTTAGTAGAGACGGGGTTTCACCATGTTGGTCAGGCTGGTCTCGAACCCCTGACCTTGTGATCCACCCGCCTCGGCCTCCCAAAGTGCTGGGATTATAGGTGTGAGCCACCGCGCCTGGCCCACCAGAGTTTACTCTTGTGGCCACCTTGGTTTTGATGGATTTTGGCTGGCTTTTTTACTGCAACCTGTTTTATTAGCGAGGTTTTTTATGACCTGTATCTTATGCCGACCTTTTTTATCCTATGACTTAGAATGCCTAACTGTTTGGGAATGCAGCCCAATAGGTCTTAGCCTCATTTTGCCTAGCTCCTATTCAAGATGGACTTGCTCTGGTTCACGTGCCTCTGACAAAATGAGTACACATTGACTCCTCCGGGAAGGCTTGTTAAAACAGATTGCTAGGCCCCACCTTCGGTAAAAAGTCCTAGTGCTTTACCAGACTGGTAACATAGCCCAATGCACAAAAAGGTTGGGAGTCTCTGCTTTGGATCTAATGCCAGTCTGCAGGTATTGCCAGGAGAGCAGAGAAACTATCAAAACAGCACCACAAAGACCCAGTCATTATTATTATTATTTTTTGTCTAACAAAAAGAGGTTGGATGGTACTGTTATGTTGCAAGGGACACACTCAAGATACACTTGTAGTCTTAGATACTGGTTTGGATAAACCATCTATGAAGGATCTTTTTGAAAGATCTTTGGAGGTCTTCTTTTAGAAACTTAATTATTGCCTGAGTGTTAGATGAGATTAAAAAGATACCGAAATGGAAAGGTGGAGGCTGGGCACAGTGGCTCATGCCTGTAATCCCAGTGCTTTGGGAAGCTGAATCAGAAGGATCTCATGAGGCCAGGAGTTTGGGACCAGCCTGGGCAACATAGCAAGACCCCATCTCTACGAAGAAATACAAAAACTAGCTGTGTGTGGTGGTGTACACTTGTGGTCCCAGCTACTTGAGAGACAGGGATGGGAGGATTTCTTGATCACAGGGATTGGAGGTTGCAGTGAGCTGTGATTGTGCCTCTGCACTCCACCTGGGTGACAGAGTGAAACCCTGTCTCTTAAAAAAAGAAAGGTGGAGATCAACAGCTTAAAAAGCTGGTAACAGTAGTATCTACAGTGTAATCTCATCTTGTGTGTGCAAAATGCACACTTGTAAATATATGTGGGTGACAGTGTTGGAAATGAGCTTTATTAAGGTGTTAAAATGGTCATCTCTAGATGATGGGGATATGCTTTTATTTTCTTGGTTTGGCTAGTCTTTGTTTTCTAATTCATTACATTGTATGCCTACTGTTACTGTAAAATAAAAATCATTTAGAAAAAAGCCATCTTTTCAGTGAGAATGTCATTTACCACACTCTTTAAAAGAGAAATCCACCCAGCTACACCTCCACTGTTTCTTATGTTATGTCTCTGTTTCTTATGTTATTTTTCTCCATAGAAATTTTCAACAGCTAACATATTCTGTGTTTTGCTTATTTATTTTTTCTTCCACCCACTAGTACATAAACTCTATAAGGGCAGGACTCTTTATTTTGTTCTGTTTTCCCCATCACCCTGAATGCTATCAAGCATTCAAGTAGGCACTCAGTAAATCTTTGTAATTAAATACATGAATGAAAAATATCCAATATCTATGTATATTGGGTTATTGAAGGAAAACGGTGAGTTACAGTCAAGTTTAAAAACCATTGTGCAAACTATTAAAAGTTCCAACCAGGCCTGGATTTATCTAGGCAGTAGGTTTCTGTTGTTTAAGATCTGTCTATTTCCAGTATTCTCTTTTTTTAATGGAACTAGTCCTAAGGAAATAGGAGGAGACGAAGCGCTGGTTGGGATGGACTTTCTCCCTTGATGTGCTTTTTCGCCTCCGCATTCCTGCATTCCCTCCTGAGACACCAAATGCAATTTTTCCAGTGCTACTGTGGTGCTGTAACATGGGCAGTGTATTGGAAGGAATATGTGTATTAGGATTTCTTAGCAATATTATTTTCTCTCCCTTGTGCATTCTAAAGAGCAAGGACCAAAAATCCCAACCGTGCCTGCTTTTATGTAGCTAAGAGTAGCTTTATACATTTGCAATTGATCTGACGATTGGGAACTCTGATTAAGTCAAATGTTATTCCCCCAACAGAAAGAAATCCGTTCTTCTCATAGTTGACCAGTGTGTTAAAGAAAAAATTATTCTCATACTTGTTAAAATGGTAAGGAAGACTTTGTTTAAGACTGTTGTGATGGGTTTCAAGACCGTCACAGTATGGGACAAAGATTGGGCTCAACTCCAGATACAACAAGAACAAGTGGAGGTTTATAGCTGAAGAGGTTGGAGAGTCAGTGGATGGGAAATTACTAAGAGGAAGACATCAAGGGTAGCGAGATTCTCGCTTAAAGGACCCTGAGGATTCTTGTTGAAGGCAGTACGGGATGATCAGATATCACTTGGTGGATGTTGGAAGAGAGGGGTTTGACCAGATATCGTGGGTGGGAGCATTCTCTCTAAACTGACTTCGGAGGATTCTTGCTACAACTCTGAAGGGACAGACACTGAAGGCTAAAGTAGAGGCCCCCTTGAGAAGAGGGCTCAAGGGAACCTGACTAAAGGTTTGGTCGAGAGTATCTTTGCCAAGTATTAGAAAAAATTATACCCAATTGTTATATTTTGATTTTTGTCAATAAAAACTTGTGTGATTATTTGTATCCTCTCATTATATAAGTACCTACATCATATTATGGATCTTGCCTCTTGGCCTGCAAAGCCCAAAGTATTTGCCGTCTGGCACCTGGCAAGTTTCTTGACTTCTGCCCTGGAGTTTTATTACTCTTCTCGTGAATTTTAACAGCCTTACATTTAAACAAAGTTTACCATTGATAGGAGGACCTTGTGCTCATTGCTCTCAGAGGGCTGGCTGCAGGCAGAAAGAGCTTATTTAATGTGGCACACATTGTTTTCCAGTTTTTTTCCTGGATGTTTTCAGCTGGACACCCAGAACGTCTGCCTGCCTGTCTTTTTCTGACCACTTGTTTGCCTTCTCCCTCCCTCCCTTGATCCATTCATGAACTCAGGAACACCCTCACTATTGGTATCTCGGTTCTCTGGGGCCATTTACACCTGACTAGAGGATCTGCTCACTCCCTGTGCCTGGACTTCCGACCTACAGAGCTGTGAGCTAATAAACAGGTGTGGATTTATGCAGCTCAGTTAGTGGTAACTTGTTACACAGCAATAGAAAACAAATACAGATCTTTGCAAGGTTATCTCACTTTAAATGATTTTCCCCTTCTTTGTCTGCCCTTTAAATTTCCACTAGTATTGTTTGTTTTTCTTTTTACAGCAAAGTTCAGAAATGTTTCCCCAATCATCTTACTTTTCAGCAACATTGAAATTCTGTATTCCCTAGGATTCAGTTACATATCCCTCTTGTAGCACTTAACACTTAGTGTACACTTGTGTAATATTAGTCTTTGAGGTCTGTTTTTGTATTTCTGCTCTCACTCCCAGGACACAATAGTTGCTCAAATATATTCTGAAATAATGAGTAATAGGTCCGACATCAAGAATTTTGGCTGAAAAAAAATCAGAGACTCAGACTCCTATAAGAACCTCAGGATGGTCCCAGTAGAAAGCTTTCAATTAGATTAAAATGCCAAATAAAATGGCTTTTATTATATTCATAAATATTAAGTGTCCAGTGTTCTTTATTGATATACAGACACCTTAAAAAATGGGTTGTCTTTTCTCTTGCAGCTAATGTGTTCATAAGATAAGGTGAAGTGTTATTTAATAAACAGTTTTTCATTTTTAGGCATTTTTGAAAGATATCTACTATGGCATTAAAAACGCTTCAATTTTTCTTAACGAAATGCTATTTAATTTCATGTAAACTTACAGTTTAATGCTAAGGCAGAAAAATAGGTTATTTCCTTTTTATTTATGACACTGCTAAATAAAGAATTGAAAATAGAAAAAAAATCAGGCCTCCTTTATTTTTTAAAATGTCAGATCTTTGATAAGAATGCCTGGAAACTTGAATCTTATTTATTGAACCGTTTCAGGAGTTAAGGGTAACCACGAGCCCAGGTTGGAATCTGTTGTCTCAGTGTAATTATTAATGGCAACTCTTTTTATCCTCCAGTGTGTTTGATGATAAATTGTATTGTGACCTTATAGTATATGCTACCTGTTGATATGTTTGACTTGCTGTCTCATTTTGAATAATTGTTAACCTTGCAGAGATTGAAGTTAGAAGTACTATTGTAGATGGTTTGGGAAGGCAGAATATACTGAACTCTCCCCCATTCACCAAATCTGTAGGAAAGATATTGAAACCGAGTGATGGAAATACCCACAAGTTTTCATGTCTGTTTGGAAACTTGAAGGATCATTTCTCTATTATGGAATTTGGAAATTTTAGTAGAATGTGTCCAGCTATGCATCTTTTTCATCAGTTTCCCTGGCTTGTAGTTAGTCTTACAAGTCTCTCTTCAAATGAAAGATATTTCCTTTTCGTTATTTTTTTTGCTCATGTACATATTTATATTTATACATTATGTTTTTGTTGTGGGGAAACATACATGTTTATCATTTTAACTATTAGTGTACAATTTAGTGCCATTAAAGACAGTTGCCTGTGGTGTAACCATCATGATCTATACCCAAAATATTTTCATCATTCCTGATATGGTTTGGCTATATTCCCACCGAAATCTCATCTTTAAGTATAGCTCCCATAATTTTCACGTGTTATGGGAGGGACCTGGTGGGAGATAATTAAATCATCAGCTGTTTCCTCCATAACTGTTCTCATGGTAGTGAATAAGTCTCATGAGATCTGACGGTTTTATGAGGGGCTTCCCGTGTTGCTTGGCTCTCATTCTCTCTTGCCTGCTGCCATGTAGGATGTGCCTTTCACCTTCCACCATGATTATGAGGCCTCCCCAGCCATGTGGAACTGTGAGTCCATTAAATCTCTTTTCCTTTATAAATTACCCAGTCTCAAATATGTCTTTATCAGCAGCATGAAAATGGACTAACACAATTCCCAACATAAACTCTGTGCCTGTTAAATAATATCTCCCCAATTTCTCCCTCCCTCAGTCCCTATAACCTCTATTCTACTTTCTATGGAGGCATTTCCTTTTATTTCTTTAATTATTGCCACTCTTCTCCTTTTTTTCTCCCAGGGGACTTGTATTACTTGCATATACTGTAGGAGTCTTCATGATTTGCTTCCCAGTAGTGGCTTTTGTTTACTGAATTAAAGTAAAATTATGTTTTCCCCAAATTTTAAATTTTCTGTGCTGTTATTGAATCTTCTTAGGTTGACTCAGGTCTGTCTGCTTTTGTATTTCTGTACTGTTACTTTCTGTCCCCTCTGATAGCCCCATGTCCTTAAAAGCAGACTTCTGGATTGTTCCCACGTTTTCTTTGGCCTCTAGATCCCCGAAGTAGCCATGCTTTTCTCTGCCTCCCATGGCCCTCTTCACGCTTGCGTTGGGTTAACCCCTTACAGCTCTTGTTAGCCTGTGAATTGTACGAGGCTCAGGGGTGGTCCCAGCCCCCTGAAGCCTGGTGCTGTAGGCACCAACTGAGCTCATCTGGGGAGTTAAATGATGTCAGATCTCCACAGCCTAAGATTTTGTCTGTTGATTCAGGGGGTGCCAAGGCTTTGACTTTTTTTTTTTTTTAAAGCTTCATAAATTATTTTGATGTGCAGTCAGAGTTGAGAACCAATGTTCTGCACCAAGGGTAGGCAAACTCCTGCTGTCTAGGCCTGGCTAGTAAGTATTTTAGGTGTACAGTTTCCGTTGCAACTACACAACCCTATACATGTGAAAGCAGCCATGAAACAATTCACAGATGAGTGAATGTGGCTGGGTTCCAATAAAACCTTGTTTATAAAAGCAGTTTACAGGCTACAGTTTGCTGACCCCTGCTCTAAACAGATCAGCACCATTATCCCTGTCTATGGATTCCGGCACTGAAGGTCAGAGCAGGGATCACTTGTCACTTACGTTTATACTAGTGTCAGGTAGCAGCATGGATTCAGATCTGGGTACCCTGACATCCGGCACCCCAACATCCGGCACCCCAAGCTCTGGCTTCACCCGCCACACTTTTGCCTTTTGCTTCCCAGGCGCCTGGCAGCTGTAATTCAACATTCTGTAAAGTGGGTTTGGCGGGCCATTGTAGTGTTATCACTTCAGAGAGTTTCTTGGTTAGATAAATTGGAGAAATATTTAACAACACAAATTTGAGTAAGCATCTTCAATTTAGAATGGTTTTATTTGGCAGGTAGTGCTTGCCGAATGCATTTGGCCAAAGAGCTTTTTGGAGAGGCTATGTATTCAAACTCTTGTCCTGCTCTGTGGCTCTCTTGTTGGTGACAATGGTGTAGTGTTTCCAACTTTAGATGAGTGCAGTGTGCCGTCATCCTGCTTTGTCATTAGATACCACTTATACTGTTATTTAGACCAAGGGTCACCAACCCCCAGACCTTGGACCGGTACTAGTCCATGGCCTGTTAGGAATGGGGGCTGTACAGCAGGAGTTGAGTGGCGGGTGAGCAAGCATTACTGCCTGAGCTCCACCACCTGTCAGATCAGCTGAGCGTTAAGAATTCTCACAGGAGTATGAACCCTATTGTGAATTGCACATGCGAAGGAGCTAGGTTGCATGCTCTTTATGAGAATCTAATGCCTTTGAAATCATCCCTGTTTCCCCCATCCATGGAAAAATTGTCTTCTGTGAAACCAATTCCTGGAGCTAAAAAGGTTGAGGACCTCTGATTTAGAATATATTGTCTCAATTTAAATTTTGCTCATTTAAAAATACTTATCTAAACAATATCTGTGAAGTTGTAGGTTTGAGTTATTTTACCATGTTAGTGAAAACATGTTAGAGGAATGTTTATGAACCCCAGAGGCGTTAACAGTTGGGGGAGACTGGTGTGGTGGAGCAGATGCTGTTGACCTTTTCAGGAGAGAGCACAATAGCCCAGCCTGGTTGGTATTCAACCAGAAGATGCTGATAATGAAAACGTCCACTATCAGCTTTATCATTCTCTAGCTGTGATGTCCAATTGCATGGATCTTAGAAAGCAGTCATAGGGCCTGCTTTAAGTGCTTCACCACACATTCTCATATATATTTACACAAGCCTTGTATTGTCTCTTAGAAAGGCCTGGGATGATATACAGATGAGGCATTAAGTAACTAAGAGGTTAAGAACTTGTCCAAAGTCATGAAGCCAAATCCTGGTGTTAAGATTCAAATTCTAGTATTTTGTATTCCGGAGTTTGCCTTCTGTGATTACTATTAAATGCTCGGTAATTATTGAGGGAGGGCAGAGACTGGAAAAATGACCCTAAATACAAAATAGGTTAGAGTTGCCAGCCAGGGCACTGAACCACATCCTCACCCCTTGGAGGTTCCCCTGCATCTGCCTCCCTTTCTTTGAGTTGTTGGAGCAGGATGAGTATGGCACTTTAAGAAGGGTTGTGGTCAGGGACATCTGACTGTTTTACAGAGGACCTGGGACTTTAGATTTTGGTTGATGTATGAGGTTTTCTTGTTTTACGCAGATACCCTTGTGATTAAAAGTAATAATGGTCAAGCTTTTTCTATGAGTTGTAGCTTTCCCTGGACGACGGGGAAAAGATGGGCTAGAAACCAAGCCGTCCATGAATCACTTAGCATCCAGAGAGGACATGTAAAAGAGGTTGGAGGCTCTACTTTTAGGAAATGACCCCTTTATGGCCCCTTAAGTAGATATACAGTGAGCTGCGTCTGTTTACTTTTTCTCCTTTCCTTTCAAAATTCTGTTGAAAATAATAGAAGAAGCATAAAAATATGGAAAGATCCATAACAGGGCTGCAAAATGAGAAAGTTGCTCCAGAGACCCCGGAAGCATTGAGGACGTTGTGGAATAAATAAAGCAGATGGGATCAGATTGATGGCGAAACTCCACAGCAAAGGAAGTAGGAACTTACAACCCAATAGAGACAGAAGTGGGAATAACTAGAAAAATGGATTTTCTTAACAGCATCCTGGATGATTCCCAAGAACTGAAACCATAGGGGGTGGCAACAAAAGTGACTAATGAGAGCGCCTGGCCAGGAATTAATAACCTGAAACAGCTGCTCCAGTTCTGCTCTCAGTCTGGCTCTGAGGGGATAGTGGTCCAGTTTGCTTCTGCAACAAGGCCATTTAGCTTAGTTTTAAATAATCTGGGAGATTTGCCAAGGCAGAATATAGTGGGCGACTGTATAGCAGGAGGGAGAAGTTGTAGCAGGTGCCAGGTATCTTTTGTGTCTCCATCTCCACGGATATGAGGTTTCTGAACCTAAAAGTAAAGGCAGTTCATTACCCATTATTTTCATGTGTGCTAAAGAAATCCTCTGCAGCAACTAATAGTGAGCGTTCTAGCCCCACATTTGTAAATATGAGCCAGCAACCAAGAAGGATCATCAGACATTTGAGAAGAAATCAACAGAATGAGAGGCCACCAAACCAGTCCCATGGAACCACTGGGGAAAAGTTAACACAGGAAAATTCTAATTCATAGTCTCAGATCCAAGAGCAGAGCAACTGATTAAAGAAAAAAAAAAGCATCTAATGGGAAAGGTTGAGCAAAGGAGGAGTTCTTACAAGTTAAGTGTGGGATTATAATGTTAAAAAGCTCTGGTGTGGGCCGGGTATGGTGGCTCACACCTGTAATCCTAGCACTTTGGGAGGCCAAGGCGGGTGGATCACTTGAGGCCAGGAGTTCGAGACCAGCCTGGCCAACATAACAAAACTGTCAAGTATGGTGGCCCATGTCTATGATCCTAGCTATTCAGGAGGCTGAAGCAGGAGAATTGCTTGAACCCAGGAGGTGGAGGTTTCAGTGAGCCGAGATGGCACCACTTCACGCCGGCGTGGGTGACAGAGCGAGACCCTGTCTCAAAAAAAAAAGTGCTGGTGTGGGGTCAGTAGGTGGGCTGAAGGGAGAAATGGAAACAACCAAGGACTTAAGAAAATTAGTCTTCTGGAAAATTAAGCAGAGGATTTATTCCACAATTCAAAGCAGAACGTTATTAAGATGAGAATTTTGAAGCAGAATTAAGAAATGTGAAGGTTGGAACTAAGAGATGGAATATCTGGCTAAGGAGCAGATGGAGAAAAAAAAAAGGCAGCCTAAACAATTCTTTGATTCAAGGATGCCATCAACAGTCAGATGCTTATTTCCAAACAACTTTTCAGCGAGGGAGCCAGAGATCTAATTATTCTTAAGAGCTGGTTTCTCTAAACGTGTACATATTTTTTTCCCACCCAGTGAAATGCCACTTCCTTAGCACCTCTGTCACCCCCAGCCTTCTCATGCTGAATCACTTAACCATTTGTATTCTGCATGGTATCATTTTAGTACAAAGCTGCTTACGCTTTTTTTTTTTTTTTTGGAAACAGGGTCTCACTCTATCGCCTAGGCTAGAGTGCAGTGGCGTGATCTCAGCTCACGGCAACCTCCACCCTCAGGGCTCAAGCGATTCTCTTGCTTCAGCCTTCCTAGTAGCTGGGATTACAGGCATGCACCAACACGCCCGGATAATTTTTGTATTCTTAGTAGAGACGGGGTTTCACCATGTTGGTCAGGCTGGTCTCAAACTCCTGACCTCAAGTGATCCACCCGCCTTGGCCTCCCAAACTGCTGGGATTATAGGCATGAGCCACTGCACCTGGCCTGCTTACACTTTTTATTTGAAAATAATTTCAAACTTACATGACTATTAAAAGAATAAGAATAATGGGTAGAACCTCTGTATATTTTTTACCCAGATTTACCTGATTTTCCCATATTACTAGCATTTTACCCCTTTATTTTTTCTTTTTATATATGCATGGAAAATATATTTAAAATCATTTTAGGGTATATTGCGTGCATTGTAATTGCACAGTTTTTCATAAAAGTAATCTTGACTTTTTCTTTAGCATCTTTAGGTTGTGATAATATAATTTGGATGCCTGTGTTAGGTTTTGCATTTTTTTACTTGGGGTTCATTTAACAGCTTTAAAAAAAATGTAATCATGCATCATTGGAAGTTTAACTGTTTTTCTTATAAGTTAGCTGGCAGCTTACCAGTTGTGACCTGCTTGAATGATAGTTCTCTATGACACATGAATGAATCCCTCCAGCCTCTCCTCAACTTCAAATTCTGAGAGATTTGATATTTCTCTGCCTTTAATTATGCTGACTGTCGTAGCATATGCAATCTTCTATTACACAACTGTTTATTTCAGTGCTGCATCATAGTGAAACCTTAATGTATAAACATTAAGCCATAATTAAGGATCCAGACTTAAAATTCAACCACAGTTTGTGTGTGTGCCAACAATGACAACCACTGATAAATGCTTAACTTCCTCCTTTTTCTAACAGCTGGAAGATTCTTTTGCTATCAGTTTTAAGATGGTTTTAAGTTTAGAAGGTCTAACATGTAGAAAAAGTATCTTAGGACACTTTTATTGCAGTATGAAGAGAAGGAAGAGTACTAGACATACTCTGGTAGAATTTTTGATTTCCAGAAAGAATCCCATAAGACTTAAGCAGGAATAAGGCTGGGACTGAGATTTATATTTCTGATCTGTACCACTGCATGCCATTAATTATAGGTGCTATGTCATTATGTCCTCAGGGAAGATCTTTGAACATAGAAACTTAAACCCAGTTTTATTTTTTACTTCATTAATTCATTGCACAGATGTTGTGGGACCTTTTCTGTTGGGTCTCCTGGGAAGCACATGCCAGAGGGAAGCACATGCCAGAGTGGAGCTAGGAGTTAAAGATGTTTACTAGGGGGAATTACTATGAAAAATAAAGAGAGAAAACAGAAGCAGGCATAAGAAGTCTTCAGATGGGAATTGCAGGTCTAGCACCTGTGAAAGGAGAGGGGAAGGAAAGGTCTGAGACTGTGTCACAGCTATGAGGAAGGCTTGGCCAGCCCTTTGCAAAGCTCTGGTAGAGATTGCCCACCAGAAGTCTGCTGGGTAGAAATGCAGAGCCCCGCTACCACTGCTGTGCTCAGTCATTGGCTGGGGACTGCCTGCAAAGTGCATGACTCTGCTTGAAAATTGACGGAGGCAGATCCTCTAGACGTCTGTGGCTGGGGGCCCTCAGCTAACTGCTCTCCTGCCCCAAGGCCCTCTTTTAGAAAGACAGCTGAGTAGGAGCATGTGGCTGCAACAGTCACTCATACTTGACACTGCTGGAATGTTAACTCTGCCATTTAGTCTGTGTGTGAACCTCAGCAAGTTAGCTAATTTCTTTTGCCTTGCAAATTTTTGGTAATTGTTTTGAAGAAAATAATAATATCTACATCATGGGTTTTGTTTTGTTTTGTTTGAGACAGGGTCTTCCTCTGTGGCCCAGGCTGGAGTGCAGTGGAACTATCATAGCTCACTGCAGCCTCAACCCCCTGGGCTTGAGCAATCCTCTCCACTCAGTCCTCCAAGGAGCCAGGACTACATGCTCACACTACCATGCCTGGCTGTTGTCTTTACTTTTTTTTTTTTTTTAAGAGTTGGGGTCTCACTGTGTTGCCCAGGCTGGTCTCTAACTCCTGGGCTCAAGCAGTCCTCCTGCCTCAGCCTCCCAAATTGCTGGGATTATAGGTATAAGCCACTGAACCCAGCTGTATCACAGGGTGCTGGTGAAGAATGATTGAGTATATTCACTGCACAATATGATCACTCAGATATTCACCATTATGTTCTTTTTTTGTGAGGATGCAATTATGGTCAAATTGGAAAAGATTTTTATACTTTATGTATTTTACTTTGTTGTGAGAGAAATGGTAGATACACAAATGCCTGAACAGAGTGATTTCAAATAATGAGAAGTGTTACAACAAGGTGAATAGAGTGAAGGCAAAACATTTCTTGACACACAAGAGCTAAAGCATACCACCCAGAATTATTTTCTGCAAAAATGAATGAATGAGTCAATGCATCCAATCAAAGGAAGAGACATTGATGAACCAAGTAACTAACCATGCTTATGACAAAATTGATTTAATTGCTGATGCCATGTGGGATTAAATGTAATTTTAATATGAAGAATTATCAAATGGATGGAGAATTTTGAGATTCAGTAGATACTCTCATTTTTGCTAGGAAGAATTATTTTAGAAAATGGCGTTTGATTTGCATTTATCTGAAAACAGAATAAGCTGAGACAGAGTAAAACAGAAGTTGGCAAACTTTTTCTGTAAAAGATCAATTAGTAAATATTTTAGGTTTTACAGACCAGAATGTCTGTTGCCACTACTCAACTCTGCTGTCCTAGCACATCCTCAATATTTGGTAACTCTTGGTCCTATTAAAATTATTGTAGGAGGTATCTTCTGAAAGAGGAAATCCTTTGTACACGTCTGTTTTACTCTGTAAAACTTTCACAAAAACATACAAATAAAAATAAAAAGCAGCCATCAACAATATGTAAACAAATGGGCATGGTTGTTTTCAACAAACCTTTAAGGGCATTGAAATTTGAATTTCATACAAGTTTCATGTGTCATGAGGTATTGTTCTGATTGTTTTTCATGCATTTAAAAATTTAAACACTGTTCTTAGAGGTCGTAGGCTTTAAAGAAAACCAGTGGCTGGCTGGGTTTTTTTGCTTTTGAACTAGAACTTTGAAGAATGTTGGGAGTCACCAGTTTTCATGACTGGGGTAAATGAAGGAAAGCACTGAAAATTTATTTTTGAGGAGTTAACATTCCTGATTTTTGCTTATCACAGGTGGCTCTAAAACTTTAGGATGTGTACCAATTGAAGTTAGTGACTCACCTGGCCCAAAATCTAGCCAACCTTCCTTTCTTATCTCTTTTTCTTGTACTTGATAAACAATGTTGTAGCAATAACACATATTATTATACAGGCCAAATCTAACACAGTGTCAATTTACATTAGTACAATTTGTAAAATGGCAAATCAGAAATGTCAAGGTGTGGAAATTTTTATTGTTTTGAGACTGGGTCTTGCTCTGTCACCCAGGCTGGAGTGCAGTAGCCAGATCATAGCTCACTATAAACTCAAACTCCTGGGCTCAAGCGATCCTCCTCCTTGGCCTTCCAAAGCACTGGGATTACAGGCATACTAGGGCCTCAAAGAGTGGAAATTTTAAATATGTAAATATATGCCTTGATCTTTCTGTGTGAATACCTAAAGTGCTTCCTCTCCCTGAGTCCTACAACACTGCATCTTTCTGGTATTTCATTTTGTAGATAGACAAAAGAATTCCATAAAGTCCCCTATTATTGGAACCAACGTAAGTATACAGCAATTAGCTTTTACAGACAGTAGTGCAATGAATAATTTTGCTGTATAAGTATATAATTATATAAGATGTAATATGTAATATATTTTGTACAAGTGCAAGTATGTCTTTAGGGTAAATTTTTAGAAGAGGAATAAATGGATGAAATAGTGTATATATGTTTATACTTTTACCCTCCATAGTTTTGTTTTGATTTTTTTTGTTTTGTTTGTTTTTAAGTGACCGGGTCTTGCTATGTATATCACCCACGCTGATATTGAACTTCTGGGCTCAAGCAATCCTCCCACCTTCACCTCCTGAGTAGCTGGGACTACGGGAGTTAAGCTACCATGCCCAGCTGATTGTACTGATTTATAGCAAAATATTGAGTGGCTGTGTCCCTCAGAATATAAAATGTGTGATCACATTTTTCCCCCACTGTGAAAAGTTATTTGTGACATCTCGTTTTAATTTGTGTTTCCCTCATGACTAAGGTTGTCGTACATCCCTTTATTTGATTGTGATCCATTGGTGTTTATTTTTCCTGAACTATCTGTTCAAGCCTTTTGCCGATTTTTCTTTCTTCTTTGTTTGGCAAAAGATTTTTAAATACTTTAAGTGCTGAGATACATGTGCAGGACGTGCAGTTTTGTTACATAGGTATACATGTGCCATGGTGGTTTGCTGCACCCATCAACCCGTCATCTACAGTAGGTATTTCTCCTAATGCTCTCCCTCCTCTAGCCCTCCACCCCGTGACAGGCCCCTGTGTGTTATGTTCCCCTCCCTGTGTCCATGTGTTTTCATTGTTCAACTCCCACTTATAAGTGAGAACGTGAGGTATTTGGTTTTCTGTTCCTGTGTTAGTTTGTTGGGAATGATGGTTTCCAGCTTCATCCATGTCCCTGCAAAGGACATGACCTCATCCTTTTTTATGGCTGCATAGTATTCCATGGTGTACATGTGCCACATTTTCTTATCCAGTCTATCATTGATGGGCATTTGGGTTGGTTCCAAGTCTTTGCTGTTGTGAATAGTGCTGCAGTAAACATACGTGTGCATGTGTCTCTATAGTAGAATGATTTATAATTCTTTGGGTATATACCCAGTAATGGGATTGCTGGGTCAAATGATATTTCTGGTTCTAGGTCCTTGAGGAATCGCCATGCTGTCTTCTACAATGGTTGAAGTAATTTACACTCCCTTCAACAGTGTAAAGGCATTCCTATTTCTCCACATCCTCTCCAGCATCTGTTGTTTCCTGACTTCTTTTTTTTTTTTTTTATTTGAGACAGAGTCTCGCTCTGTCGCCCAGGCTGGAGTGCAGTGGCGTGATCTCGGCTCACTGCAAGCTCCGCCTCCCGGGTTCACGCCATTCCCCTGCCTCAGCCTCCTGCTTAGCTGGGACTACGGGTGCCCTCCACCACACCTAGCTAATTTTTTATATTTTTAGTAGAGATGGTGTTTCACTGTGTTAGCCAGGATGGTCTTCATCTCCTGACCTCATGATCCGCCCGCCTCGGCCTCCCAAAGTGCTGGGATTACAGGCGTGAGCCACCGTGCCCAGCCCCTGACTTTTTAATGATCACCATTCTAACTGGTGTGAGATGGTGTCTCATTGTGGTTTTGATTTGCATTTCTCTAATGACCATTGATGATGAGCTTTTTTTCATGTGTTTGTGGGCCGCATCTATTGGGGAGGTTTTTTGTTTCTTAGTTTTTTTTTAGAGAATTCTTTGTATGTTTAGAAAATTAGTCCTTTGCCTTTAATAGGAATTATAAATATTTATTGTTTATCTTTTAACATTGCTTATGGATTTAAAAACAATCAAAAAGAAATTTTTAAATGTGCTACATTTTCAAATTTCCTATTTGCTCTTTTCCTTAGTTCTGGGAAATCCTTAGTTATTATGGCTTGTAAATCTGCTTTTCTTAAACTTCTGTCTCTTTCTGAGGCTCATCTCTGCCTTCATCTTCATAGAGCCTTGAACTCTGTCTTCTCTTCTTTCCTTTTAAGGACACTTGCATTGGATTTAGGGCCTACCCTAACTCAGGATGCTCTCCTCTCTAGAACCTTAACTTAATTACAACCACAAACACTTTTTTTCTAAACAAGGTCACGTTCACAGTTTCACATTCACAGGTTCCGGGAGATGCCTTTCAAACCACTTCAGCCATTCAACCTGCCACAATAACCCTATTTGATTGTTTATCTGATTTTTCCCTACAATGGTTGATGCCCCAAATTATAGCTCCAACACATTTGATCTGAATATTTAGTACTCTTGAAATATATTTTTAAATTTCTCTCAAAAGGATAATCATTTTGTGCCTTCTGATATACAAGGTGTGAGTGTTGTCAACAGTTTTCCATGATTCACTCCATTCTGGGACTTGCAATAGCAAGCAACTGAGAACTTCTAAAACTACTTAATTTTTATTTCTTCTGCTCCATAAACTTTTTGATTTTTTAAAAAAATATGTATAGTAAGTCTCACTCCTGTTTTTGTATTCCAGCATAAGCGATGTACCAAACTAAAACTTGGTACTGTGTTAAATGGTAGCAGTAGACATCAAGGACTTCCTTAATGGCGTTGAAATTCAAGAGGCGAGAGCTCCAAGTAGCGTTCCTAAGCATCGTCCATAGATCATGTGGCGGTAACATCATTAGTATAGAACAGAAATGGGTGTATATAAGCTTTATGACTTCGCTCAAGTTTTATATTTTTCATTTACTTACCTCCTAGAAAGTTTGAAATTTCAAAGATGTCAGCAAAAATATTGATTATGAATGGGTTTTAGGTTTATAATAATACATGATATTATGCATTTGCTAGTTCCACAGTCCCCTATTTCAAAATTGAGTGTAAAAGCTGTCTGCAGAGTAGATTTATTCATACTGATTCTGTTTTCTTGCACAAAATCCTTAAACACATCAAATAATGTGTAGACTGAATACATTAACTTGAGGTTGTAAACTGTATTTTTAAGGTTACAGTTATAACGTTTTAAGTGTGATGAAATGTCTTCCTTTTTACTTTCCTCAATAAAATCTATCATTTCTCGTACTAAAGCTTTTATGACTGAGGAAATGACAGTCCTTTGGCCGAAGCATTCTGGAATTGCAGTGAGTGTAATTCAGCCACTACCCTGGCCGTGAGGCAACTTATTATTTTTTTGGTATTTTTTAGGATTCTGAGTAACAATAAGATATCCGAGCTGAAGAATGGCTCATTTTCTGGGTTAAGTCTCCTTGAAAGATTGTGAGTATTCTTTAATTATCATCTCATTATTATATGTGAATAACTTTTATTTTATTTTTAACAGGGACCTCCGAAACAATCTTATTAGTAGTATAGATCCAGGTGCCTTCTGGGGACTGTCATCTCTAAAAAGATTGTAAGTGTTTGAATTGCTTGCTTACGAGTTTGAATTGAAGACACTTTTCCACCCTTCTCCTTAGGGATCTGACAAACAATCGAATAGGATGTCTGAATGCAGACATATTTCGAGGACTCACCAATCTGGTTCGGCTGTAAGTATATCTTTTCTTTCCCATTAAAAGATTTTTAAAAGTGAAATTGTTTTCTGTCTTTCAGAAACCTTTCGGGGAATTTGTTTTCTTCATTATCTCAAGGAACTTTTGATTATCTTGCGTCATTACGGTCTTTGTAAGTAAGAATTTTTTTCTCTCTTTTTTTTTTATAATCTCTAAGTTGTATTTGCATGTTACAGGGAATTCCAGACTGAGTATCTTTTGTGTGACTGTAACATACTGTGGATGCATCGCTGGGTAAAGGAGAAGAACATCACGGTACGGGATACCAGGTGTGTTTATCCTAAGTCACTGCAGGCCCAACCAGTCACAGGCGTGAAGCAGGAGCTGTTGACATGCGGTAAGGGAGAAATCCAAACTGAGAAAGCATTTTGTTTACTGAATCTTTGTTTGATTGTCTCTAGACCCTCCGCTTGAATTGCCGTCTTTCTACATGACTCCATCTCATCGCCAAGTTGTGTTTGAAGGAGACAGCCTTCCTTTCCAGTGCATGGCTTCATATATTGATCAGGACATGCAAGTGTTGTGGTATCAGGATGGGAGAATAGTTGAAACCGATGAATCGCAAGGTATTTTTGTTGAAAAGAACATGATTCACAACTGCTCCTTGATTGCAAGGTAAACTTTTTTTTTTTTTTTGAATGAAGAATTTTCTCTCTTTTTAAAATCTTTCTTTATGCAGTGCCCTAACCATTTCTAATATTCAGGCTGGATCTACTGGAAATTGGGGCTGTCATGTCCAGACCAAACGTGGGAATAATACGAGGACTGTGGATATTGTGGTATTAGAGAGTTCTGCACAGTACTGTCCTCCAGAGAGGGTGGTAAACAACAAAGGTGACTTCAGGTCAGTGTTGTGGAAAATACGGGGAAAAGTTTATTTTCTTGTACTATTTTGTCTTCATCTCTAGATGGCCCAGAACATTGGCAGGCATTACTGCATATCTGCAGTGTACGCGGAACACCCATGGCAGTGGGATATATCCCGGAAACCCACAGGATGAGAGAAAAGCTTGGCGCAGATGTGATAGAGGTGGCTTTTGGGCAGATGATGATTATTCTCGCTGTCAGTATGCAAATGATGTCACTAGAGTTCTTTATATGTTTAATCAGGTAACTAGAAAGTCTTCATGTTTACTTGGGTTTTTTGTTGATCATTTTTGCCTTTGAAATGTAGATGCCCCTCAATCTTACCAATGCCGTGGCAACAGCTCGACAGTTACTGGCTTACACTGTGGAAGCAGCCAACTTTTCTGACAAAATGGATGTTATATTTGTGGCAGAAATGATTGAAAAATTTGGAAGATTTACCAAGGAGGAAAAATCAAAAGAGGTACTTCTCTAAATTCAGATTTGTAGCATACAGATCTTTCTTTTTTCTCCTGAACCCCTGCTAGCTAGGTGACGTGATGGTTGACATTGCAAGTAACATCATGTTGGCTGATGAACGTGTCCTGTGGCTGGCGCAGAGGGAAGCTAAAGCCTGCAGTAGGATTGTGCAGTGTCTTCAGCGCATTGCTACCTACCGGCTAGCCGGTGGAGCTCACGTTTATTCAACAGTAAGTGTAACATTATCATAGACTCCTGAGAAGTTCATAACTCCTGTTTGATTGACTTTTCAAGTATTCACCCAATATTGCTCTGGAAGCTTATGTCATCAAGTCTACTGGCTTCACGGGGATGACCTGTACCGTGTTCCAGAAAGTGGCAGCCTCTGATCGTACAGGACTTTCGGATTATGGGAGGCGGGATCCAGAGGGAAACCTGGATAAGCAGCTGAGCTTTAAGTGCAATGTTTCAAATACATTTTCGAGTCTGGCACTAAAGGTATGTTACATTCTGCAATCATTTAAGACTATTGAGCTTTTTTTATGTATATATATTTTTTCAGAATACTATTGTGGAGGCTTCTATTCAGCTTCCTCCTTCCCTTTTCTCACCAAAGCAAAAAAGAGAACTCAGACCAACTGATGACTCTCTTTACAAGCTTCAACTCATTGCATTCCGCAATGGAAAGCTTTTTCCAGCCACTGGAAATTCAACAAATTTGGCTGATGATGGAAAACGACGTACTGTGGTTACCCCTGTGATTCTCACCAAAATAGGTTTGTATGTGGCATATGTTATCCTGTAGTCATCAGAAATATTTTTATTTCCCATTTTCTCCAGATGGTGTGAATGTAGATACCCACCACATCCCTGTTAATGTGACACTGCGTCGAATTGCACATGGAGCAGATGCTGTTGCAGCCCGGTGGGATTTCGATTTGCTGAACGGACAAGGAGGCTGGAAGTCAGATGGGTGCCATATACTCTATTCAGATGAAAATATCACTACGATTCAGTGCTACTCCCTTAGTAACTATGCAGTTTTAATGGTATGGCAGTTGTTAACTTTATGCATAAACACCTGCTAGAATGGATCTTTCTTTTTGCCCTCAGGATTTGACGGGATCTGAACTATACACCCAGGCGGCCAGCCTCCTGCATCCTGTGGTTTATACTACCGCTATCATTCTCCTCTTATGTCTCTTAGCCGTCATTGTCAGTTACATATACCATCACAGGTAAGAAATACATCTCGACAAAATAGATCTGCGAATATTAATATTTTCTCTCTTTTTTAAACAGTTTGATTAGAATCAGCCTCAAGAGCTGGCACATGCTTGTGAACTTGTGCTTTCATATTTTCCTAACCTGTGTGGTCTTTGTGGGAGGAATAACCCAGACTAGGAATGCCAGCATCTGCCAAGCAGTAAGTCAGAGTGAAAAACCGAAATGGAAAAATTCTTTTATTTATTCTTTGATCTTCCTTGTAGGTTGGGATAATTCTTCACTATTCCACCCTTGCCACAGTACTATGGGTAGGAGTGACAGCTCGAAATATCTACAAACAAGTCACTAAAAAAGCTAAAAGATGCCAGGATCCTGATGAACCACCACCTCCACCAAGACCAATGCTCAGGTATCTCATATCTTTGTTGTATTAATTGTTTTTGAGTGGTTTTTCCTGTGATTCCTCCTTCTAGATTTTACCTGATTGGTGGTGGTATCCCCATCATTGTTTGCGGCATAACTGCAGCAGCGAACATTAAGAATTACGGCAGTCGGCCAAACGCACCCTAGTGAGTATTTTATATTCTCTGTGTACTTGACCGCATCGATCTGGTTTACCATTTTCTTTTCCAGTTGCTGGATGGCATGGGAACCCTCCTTGGGAGCCTTCTATGGGCCAGCCAGCTTCATCACTTTTGTAAACTGCATGTACTTTCTGAGCATATTTATTCAGTTGAAAAGACACCCTGAGCGCAAATATGAGCTTAAGGAGCCCACGGAGGAGCAACAGAGATTGGCAGCCAATGAAAATGGCGAAATAAATCATCAGGATTCAATGTCTTTGTCTCTGATTTCTACATCAGCCTTGGAAAATGAGCACACTTTTCATTCTCAGCTCTTGGGGGCCAGCCTTACTTTGCTCTTATATGTTGCACTGTGGATGTTTGGGGCTTTGGCTGTTTCTTTGTATTACCCTTTGGACTTGGTTTTTAGCTTCGTTTTTGGAGCCACAAGTTTAAGCTTCAGTGCGTTCTTCGTGGTCCACCATTGTGTTAATAGGGAGGATGTTAGACTTGCGTGGATCATGACTTGCTGCCCAGGACGGAGCTCGTATTCAGTGCAAGTCAACGTCCAGCCCCCCAACTCTAATGGGACGAATGGAGAGGCACCCAAATGCCCCAATAGCAGTGCGGAGTCTTCATGCACAAACAAAAGTGCTTCAAGCTTCAAAAATTCCTCCCAGGGCTGCAAATTAACAAACTTGCAGGCGGCTGCAGCTCAGTGCCATGCCAATTCTTTACCTTTGAACTCCACCCCTCAGCTTGATAATAGTCTGACAGAACATTCAATGGACAATGATATTAAAATGCACGTGGCGCCTTTAGAAGTTCAGTTTCGAACAAATGTGCACTCAAGCCGCCACCATAAAAACAGAAGTAAAGGACACCGGGCAAGCCGACTCACAGTCCTGAGAGAATATGCCTACGATGTCCCAACGAGCGTGGAAGGAAGCGTGCAGAACGGCTTACCTAAAAGCCGGCTGGGCAATAACGAAGGACACTCGAGGAGCCGAAGAGCTTATTTAGCCTACAGAGAGAGACAGTACAACCCACCCCAGCAAGACAGCAGCGATGCTTGTAGCACACTTCCCAAAAGTAGCAGAAATTTTGAAAAGCCAGTTTCAACCACTAGTAAAAAAGATGCGTTAAGGAAGCCAGCTGTGGTTGAACTTGAAAATCAGCAAAAATCTTATGGCCTCAACTTGGCCATTCAGAATGGACCAATTAAAAGCAATGGGCAGGAGGGACCCTTGCTCGGTACCGATAGCACTGGCAATGTTAGGACTGGATTATGGAAACACGAAACTACTGTGTAACATTGCTGGGCTTCCTAGGCAGAAATTCATATAAACTGTGATACTCACATTCCTTGAAGCTATGAGCATTTAAAAACTGTTTACAGCCACCATAGGGATTCAAAAGAATTTGGAATAAACTTTGAAGTTTTGGATTTTACTTATTTTTATCCCCAAATTGTTGCTATTTTTTAGGATCTGAAACAAAATCTTTCTAAAACATTGTTTTAGTTGTCAAAGCACCAACAGGACATTTTGGGATGTGAAATGTAATTTCTTGGAATCTGTAATTTGTACTTAATATTTCAGGCTTGTATTTAATATAATAAATAGGTGTTTGTTATTGTGTCGATCTGTTATTTTTATATTTTACAATATAAGC